AGGAACCCCGTCCCGCCTCTGAGGACCGGGAGACAGCCCACAGGCCAGAGTTGGGCTCTAGCTCCTGGTGCTGTTCCCGCATTCACCCACTGGCCTTTCCCACCTCTGCTCACCTTACTGTTCACCTCATCAAATCAGTTCTGCCCTGTGAAAAGATCCAGCCTTCCCTGCCGTCAAGGTGGCGTCTTACTCGGGATTTCTGCTGTTGTTGTGGCCTTGGGTAAAGGCCTCCCCTGAGAACACAGGACAGGCCTGCTGACAAGGCTGAGTCTACCTTGGCAAAGACCAAGATATTTTTTCCCGGGCCACTGGGGAATCTGAGGGGTGATGGGAGAGAAGGAACCTGGAGTGGAAGGAGCAGAGTTGCAAATTAACAACTTGCAAATGAGGTGCAAATAAAATGCAGATGATTGCGCGGCTTTGAATCCAATTGACCTGTTCATTTCTCAGTGTTGGGTGCTTAGCTGAGCAGAGAGCAGAAGTCTATTCAGGCTGGATCTCTGGATCCCCCAGCCCTCCTCCCTGTCTCCAGAACTTGAGCGTGATGTTCACGGGTGGAGGTGTCTGCAGAGCTGCCAGCTGGAAGGAAGGTGGCACGGGAACTCCCAGGACGCCACGGGAATCCCCGAGGCAGCGCGAGCCCGGAGAGAGTGGGGAAGGATGAACTCTCTAACACCTCCCCGCCCCTTGCCTCCCAGATCAGGCCAGGTCCTCTCCCCGCATGGCCCTACGACCCGAGTTCCCTCCCGAGTCAGCAAGTACAAGCTGGATGGGTCCTGAGCCGGTGGGGAATAGAGAAAGGCCCTGCAAGGTACCCAGGCCCACAAACAAAAGCAATGGGTTCTGCCCACGGGCCCGAGGATTCAGTAGAAGGAAAGTGGGGACGCTGTCCCCCGCCCCAAAGGCACTGACACTGGGCGACACACGCTGAGCCTCTCACGCCGACGGGCCTCTCACGCCGGAGCCGGCAAGAAAGGTCGGCGCCAGCCCGCGGGCTCTCAGGAGGCTCGGCAGCGCGACGCGCATGCTCAGTCGGGCAGCTCTCCGGGCCGGCGTGGGAGCCCGCGCTCCAAGGCCCGGTGGGGGGAGGGGCGCTCACGCAACCGCCACTGTCTGGAGCGGGCTCGCCTCTGCGGCAGCCCTCACCGCCCGGGCTTTACTGAAGCGGAGTCTAGCATGTGCGGCTGCTCCACAGCGGTGTGGGTGGCGGCGGCTCCTCTGCAGCAGCCTCGGCAGTAGGGGTCAGGGTGGCCAAGCCCACCGTGGAGCTCATCTGAGAGTTGTAAGGTACGGGACTGCCTCGGTCTTTGGGACGCCCCGTCTGGTAGCATCCCAGATCCAGCACGTTCCTTCCGGCCCTGCACCCCGGCCCGGTGCCTCACACCCCGCTACCCCAAGCATCCAGACTCTAAGGCAGCCCCTGCATCTCAGTCCTGACATCGCTGTCCCTGGAGCATCCTCCGCTGGAGCTGGAGCTTGACAGGTAGGGTGGAGAGGGCGGTGGGGGGCGGGGGGCCTTAGCAGTCTTTGTCTCTTTCTGCTCACAGGATCGGCTTCGCCATCGCCCGGCGTTTGGCCCAGGACAGGGCCCACGTGGTCGTCAGCAGCCGGAAGCAGCAGAATGTGGACCAGGCGGTGGCCACGCTGCAGGGGGAGGGGCTGAGCGTGACGGGCACTGTGTGCCATGTGGGGAAGGCGGAGGACCGGGAGCGGCTGGTGGCCATGGTGAGCTGCAGGGAAATGGGCACAGAGCCAGGAGCCCTGGTCCAGACCTTACCCCTCTCTCTAGGCTGTGAAGCTTCATGGAGGTATCGATATCCTAGTCTCCAATGCTGCTGTCAACCCTTTCTTTGGAAGCCTAATGGATGTCACCGAGGAGGTGTGGGACAAGGTGAGAGGGGATTAAAGAAGCGCGGAAGGGGGCATGCTGTTTCCCCTTCTTCTCTTGGCTTCAGACTCTGGACATTAATGTGAAGGCCCCAGCCCTGATGACAAAGGCAGTGGTGCCAGAAATGGAGAAACGAGGGTACAGAGAGTGAGAGAGAGCCTGGGTGAGAGTGGGAAGACGGTCAGCTCTCTTCTTTTTCCAGAGGCGGCTCAGTGGTGATCGTGTCTTCCATAGCAGCCTTCAGTCCATCTCCTGTAAGAACCCTTTTGTCTACCTCTTCCATCCCTATGAGTCTAACACATTCTCTTCTTTCTCCAGGGCTTCAGTCCTTACAATGTCAGTAAAACAGCCTTGCTGGGCCTCAACAATACCCTGGCCATAGAGCTGGCCCCAAGGAACATTAGGGTGAACTGCCTGCACCTGGACTTATCAAGACTAGCTTCAGCAGGATGGTGAGGAAGGGGAGCTTTGCATTTGACTGGGAAAAACATAAAGAGATTTCCCTTCTTCCTACAGCTCTGGATGGACAAGGAAAAAGAGGAAAGCATGAAAGAAACCCTGCGGATAAGAAGGTAAACTGTCATGAGGGCAAGGGCACTAAGAGTTACCTCCTTCCTTGCTTCCCTTATTCCCCAGGTTAGGCGAGCCAGAGGATTGTGCTGGCATCGTGTCTTTCCTGTGCTCTGAAGATGCCAGCTACATCACTGGGGAAACAGTGGTGGTGGGTGGAGGAACCCCGTCCCGCCTCTGAGGACCGGGAGACAGCCCACAGGCCAGAGTTGGGCTCTAGCTCCTGGTGCTGTTCCTGCATTCACCCACTGGCCTTTCCCACCTCTGCTCACCTTACTGTTCACCTCATCAAATCAGTTCTGCCCTGTGAAAAGATCCAGCCTTCCCTGCCGTCAAGGTGGCGTCTTACTCGGGATTCCTGCTGTTGTTGTGGCCTTGGGTAAAGGCCTCCCCTGAGAACACAGGACAGGCCTGCTGACAAGGCTGAGTCTACCTTGGCAAAGACCAAGATATTTTTTCCTGGGCCACTGGGGAATCTGAGGGGTGATGGGAGAGAAGGAACCTGGAGTGGAAGGAGCAGAGTTGCAAATTAACAACTTGCAAATGAGGTGCAAATAAAATGCAGATGATTGCGCGGCTTTGAATCCAATTGACCTGTTCATTTCTCAGTGTTGGGTGCTT